GGAAGAGAAAAAAGGAAAGAAGAGAAACTAAGTTTAAAACACGGTTTAAGGCTGGGCGCGGTGGCTCACCCCTGTAATCCCAGCACTTTGGGAGGCTGAGGCGGGTGGATCACCTGAGGTCAGGAGTTCGAGACCAGCCTGGCCAACATGGTGAAACCCCGTCTCTACTAAAAATACAAAAATTAGCCCAGGCGTGGTGGCACATGCCTGTAATGCCAGCTACTCGGAAGGCTGAGGCAGGAGAATCGCTTGAACCTGGGAGACGAAGGTTGCAGTGATCCGAGATCACGCCACTGCATTCCAGCTTGGGCGACAGAGCGAGACTGTAAAAAAAAAAAATAGATAAAAAAATTTTAAAAATCGCGGTTTGAGGCTCAGCTGCTGAGCTGCTGGTTAAAAGCCTCTTTCTTGGGTCTCTCAGCTTCCTGGGACTTTGGGGGCAGGTCTGCATAAACTGCTTAGTTGTGGACCCCCCTCCAACAATTAGGTAGGGGACTACTCAGTATTCATCCATCGGTGTCCTCAGACCCCCAGACGGGGAGGCCCTGGGGCAACGCCAAGACTCACACCGGCGTCCTGGCGCCTTTGCCCTCAAGGGCCTGCAACTACCTCCTCCCCATTCGGAGCGGCCGCGGCCACATCCTTAACGCCAAGCCGGCACGCCAGGCAAAAGCGGCTCGGACGCCCTCACCCCACCTTCCGCACTCAGGGCCGAGGCTGTGCCTGGCCACCTGCTTCCCAGCACATGCACACACGCGCGCGCGCACACACCCACACACACGTACCCACGGCCGGCCGGGCTACCCGGACCACTTTGATCCGAAGGCACTGGAGGCCCAGAGGGAAGGAAAGGGAGGGGTGGCCGGAGCCCGCTAGCGCCCCAGGACAGCCTCGGGTTGCCCCAGGCGGTAGCCCTGTGGGACAGTGGTTCCCCGTCCGCGGCCTCGGGGGCGGGGCGTCTGTAGGCCTCGCCCCGCTGACGTCAGCCCTGCGGGGCGCTGGCGGAGCGGGCGGCGGAGCTGTCAGTCCCAGCCCAAGGGTAGCTGGAGGCGCGCAGGCCGGCTCCGCTCCGGCCCCGGACGATGCGGCGCGCCCAGGATGCTGCCGTGCCTCGTAGTGCTGCTGGCGGCGCTCCTCAGCCTCCGTCTTGGCTCAGACGCTCATGGTAAGGCTCCGGGACGCGGCCCTTCCCTGCCCTGCCCTCTCCGCGCCCGCTCCATTAAAGTTCTCCATCCAGTGGAGAGCCCTGGCTGGCTGGCCCTCTGGCAGAGCGGTGCCCGGGTGCTCCCTTACTCTGGCAAACCTGGATCTCAGGCTCACCTGTTGTGGAAGTGGAAGAGGCTGAAATTGACAGGAACTGACGGATTGGGAAGGATAGAGAAGTATGCGCAAGGCCAAACCCCCAACCCGCAAACCTCATCATCCACCCACTTCTAGATGAGCCGTAAGTTTAGCTCTAGGTTTTTTGCTGTTTAGCCCAGCTGTGGTACTGACACTCTTCTCCCCAGGGACAGAGCTGCCCAGCCCTCCGTCTGTGTGGTTTGAAGCAGAATTTTTCCACCACATCCTCCACTGGACACCCATCCCAAATCAGTCTGAAAGTACCTGCTATGAAGTGGCGCTCCTGAGGTGAGGAAAAGGGAAGAGGGAGGGGGAGGGAGCGTTTCCAGTGCCTAACCTGGTATCTCCTCAGGTATGGAATAGAGTCCTGGAACTCCATCTCCAACTGTAGCCAGACCCTGTCCTATGACCTTACCGCAGTGACCTTGGACCTGTACCACAGCAATGGCTACCGGGCCAGAGTGCGGGCTGTGGACGGCAGCCGGCACTCCAACTGGACCGTCACCAACACCCGCTTCTCTGTGGATGAAGGTGCTTTTCCTCCCTTGACTTAGAACATGGCTATGGTATTCCCCCCCACCCCAACTCCATTTAGTGACTCTGACAGTTGGCAGTGTGAACCTAGAGATCCACAATGGCTTCATCCTCGGGAAGATTCAGCTACCCAGGCCCAAGATGGCCCCCGCAAATGACACATATGAAAGCATCTTCAGTCACTTCCGAGAGTATGAGATTGCCATTCGCAAGGTGCCGGGAAACTTCACGGTATGGGGTTCCCCAAGGCCCCAGGGCCAGAAGATTTTGTTAATTGCTATCATTTTTGTTTCAGTTCACACACAAGAAAGTAAAACATGAAAACTTCAGCCTCCTAACCTCTGGAGAAGTGGGAGAGTTCTGTGTCCAGGTGAAACCATCTGTCGCTTCCCGAAGTAACAAGGGGATGTGGTCTAAAGAGGAGTGCATCTCCCTCACCAGGCAGTGTGAGTCAGCTGGGCTGCTCTCAGCATGGGGACAGGCCACAAACACATCTCTCTGGGCCTGCAGATTTCACCGTGACCAACGTCATCATCTTCTTTGCCTTTGTCCTGCTGCTCTCCGGAGCCCTCGCCTACTGCCTGGCCCTCCAGCTGTATGTGCGGCGCCGAAAGAAGCTACCCAGTGTCCTGGTGAGTCTTGCAAGGAGGTCACTGCCCCGTCCCTGCTTCTCTCACTCTGCCCTCTCTTCCCCAGCTCTTCAAGAAGCCCAGCCCCTTCATCTTCATCAGCCAGCGTCCCTCCCCAGAGACCCAAGACACCATCCACCCGCTTGATGAGGAGGCCTTTTTGAAGGTGTCCCCAGAGCTGAAGAACTTGGACCTGCACGGCAGCACAGACAGTGGCTTTGGCAGCACCAAGCCATCCCTGCAGACTGAAGAGCCCCAGTTCCTCCTCCCTGACCCTCACCCCCAGGCTGACAGAACGCTGGGAAACAGGGAGCCCCCTGTGCTGGGGGACAGCTGCAGTAGTGGCAGCAGCAATAGCACAGACAGCGGGATCTGCCTGCAGGAGCCCAGCCTGAGCCCCAGCACAGGGCCCACCTGGGAGCAACAGGTGGGGAGCAACAGCAGGGGCCAGGATGACAGTGGCATTGACTTAGTTCAAAACTCTGAGGGCCGGGCTGGGGACACACAGGGTGGCTCGGCCTTGGGCCACCACAGTCCCCCGGAGCCTGAGGTGCCTGGGGAAGAAGACCCAGCTGCTGTGGCATTCCAGGGTTACCTGAGGCAGACCAGATGTGCTGAAGAGAAGGCAACCAAGACAGGCTGCCTGGAGGAAGAATCGCCCTTGACAGATGGCCTTGGCCCCAAATTCGGGAGATGCCTGGTTGATGAGGCAGGCTTGCATCCACCAGCCCTGGCCAAGGGCTATTTGAAACAGGATCCTCTAGAAATGACTCTGGCTTCCTCAGGGGCCCCAACGGGACAGTGGAACCAGCCCACTGAGGAATGGTCACTCCTGGCCTTGAGCAGCTGCAGTGACCTGGGAATATCTGACTGGAGCTTTGCCCATGACCTTGCCCCTCTAGGCTGTGTGGCAGCCCCAGGTGGTCTCCTGGGCAGCTTTAACTCAGACCTGGTCACCCTGCCCCTCATCTCTAGCCTGCAGTCAAGTGAGTGACTCGGGCTGAGAGGCTGCTTTTGATTTTAGCCATGCCTGCTCCTCTGCCTGGACCAGGAGGAGGGCCCCTGGGGCAGAAGTTAGGCACGAGGCAGTCTGGGCACTTTTCTGCAAGTCCACTGGGGCTGGCCCCAGCCAGGCCCTGCAGGGCTGGTCAGGGTGTCTGGGGCAGGAGGAGGCCAACTCACTGAACTAGTGCAGGGTATGTGGGTGGCACTGACCTGTTCTGTTGACTGGGGCCCTGCAGACTCTGGCAGAGCTGAGAAGGGCAGGGACCTTCTCCCTCCTAGGAACTCTTTCCTGTATCATAAAGGATTATTTGCTCAGGGGAACCATGGGGCTTTCTGGAGTTGTGGTGAGGCCACCAGGCTGAAGTCAGCTCAGACCCAGACCTCCCTGCTTAGGCCACTCGAGCATCAGAGCTTCCAGCAGGAGGAAGGGCTGTAGGAATGGAAGCTTCAGGGCCTTGCTGCTGGGGTCATTTTTAGGGGAAAAAGGAGGATATGATGGTCACATGGGGAACCTCCCCTCATCGGGCCTCTGGGGCAGGAAGCTTGTCACTGGAAGATCTTAAGGTATATATTTTCTGGACACTCAAACACATCATAATGGATTCACTGAGGGGAGACAAAGGGAGCCGAGACCCTGGATGGGGCTTCCAGCTCAGAACCCATCCCTCTGGTGGGTACCTCTGGCACCCATCTGCAAATATCTCCCTCTCTCCAACAAATGGAGTAGCATCCCCCTGGGGCACTTGCTGAGGCCAAGCCACTCACATCCTCACTTTGCTGCCCCACCATCTTGCTGACAACTTCCAGAGAAGCCATGGTTTTTTGTATTGGTCATAACTCAGCCCTTTGGGCGGCCTCTGGGCTTGGGCACCAGCTCATGCCAGCCCCAGAGGGTCAGGGTTGGAGGCCTGTGCTTGTGTTTGCTGCTAATGTCCAGCTACAGACCCAGAGGATAAGCCACTGGGCACTGGGCTGGGGTCCCTGCCTTGTTGGTGTTCAGCTGTGTGATTTTGGACTAGCCACTTGTCAGAGGGCCTCAATCTCCCATCTGTGAAATAAGGACTCCACCTTTAGGGGACCCTCCATGTTTGCTGGGTATTAGCCAAGCTGGTCCTGGGAGAATGCAGATACTGTCCGTGGACTACCAAGCTGGCTTGTTTCTTATGCCAGAGGCTAACAGATCCAATGGGAGTCCATGGTGTCATGCCAAGACAGTATCAGACACAGCCCCAGAAGGGGGCATTATGGGCCCTGCCTCCCCATAGGCCATTTGGACTCTGCCTTCAAACAAAGGCAGTTCAGTCCACAGGCATGGAAGCTGTGAGGGGACAGGCCTGTGCGTGCCATCCAGAGTCATCTCAGCCCTGCCTTTCTCTGGAGCATTCTGAAAACAGATATTCTGGCCCAGGGAATCCAGCCATGACCCCCACCCCTCTGCCAAAGTACTCTTAGGTGCCAGTCTGGTAACTGAACTCCCTCTGGAGGCAGGCTTGAGGGAGGATTCCTCAGGGTTCCCTTGAAAGCTTTATTTATTTATTTTGTTCATTTATTTATTGGAGAGGCAGCATTGCACAGTGAAAGAATTCTGGATATCTCAGGAGCCCCGAAATTCTAGCTCTGACTTTGCTGTTTCCAGTGGTATGACCTTGGAGAAGTCACTTATCCTCTTGGAGCCTCAGTTTCCTCATCTGCAGAATAATGACTGACTTGTCTAATTCGTAGGGATGTGAGGTTCTGCTGAGGAAATGGGTATGAATGTGCCTTGAACACAAAGCTCTGTCAATAAGTGATACATGTTTTTTATTCCAATAAATTGTCAAGACCACAGGAATCGTGTGAAACTAGTCAGATTGCTGATGGCACATTGGCTCATGGAGGACTCGGTTGTTGATAATGAGGAGGGTAATAATGTGTGGGATGTGTGATGTCACTTTAAGGAAACAGGGCTGAGGACTCAGGCTTAAATCTGACAGACCCAGGGAGTCCTCATGCTACCTGTATTGTGACCTTGGGCCCATTACTTATCCTCTCCAAGTTTTAATTTCCCCACCTGTCACGTGGAGTTGACAACTCCCCATGAGGATGTTGTGAGGTGTAAATGAAATTGCACATAAAAAGTTTAACATGGTGCCAGGCATGTGGTACTATGTGCCACTAGCTGTCATTGGCTGTTGAGTCTGTAAAGAAAAATGGACAGCTTTTCTTGGAAACAAGTGAAAATGAAAGCGATAAGGAGTGTGCAGCGGGACTCTTTCAGAAGACAGAAAAGGAAGAGGTGGAAAGCACAATGCAACGTTTTGGATGTGAGTTCTGACAATGTGGAGAGAAGAACCTGGAAACCCCTCCTTTCCAGGAAGACAGCAAACTGGGCCTCCCTGGAGCTCTGTTCCCAGAGCCCTGTCCCTGGCTCCCCTTGCCCAGGAGGCATGTCCCAGTGGTGGTTCTCCTAAGTGCGGAAGCCATCTGCACTCTATTCTAGAAGCAGCCTGCTCCCTCCATGAAAAACCCCATGTGGGTTTGAATTTCTCCCCATGCTCAGCCCAGTGGGTAGAACAAACCCAGGCCCGCGGCCTGAGCTTCCTGGGTGTGCTTTTCTCTTCGTCCTACCTGAATCCCCTAGAAGGTGACTGGGGACACCTCACCTCTTTTCCCCTGTGTCATCTCCAATCTTGCCTCACCCAGTTCATTCTGAGAAAATAACTAGTTCTGAGGAAGTGCTGATCCTATCATCTTCAGAGAACTTGACTAATATCACGCCATTTCAGACCTGCTCAGGCTTTTGCCCTAGAGCCCTCCTTGTCAATATTGGAAAGAAAAGTAGTGTTGGTCACTTTCTCCTGGAAATGAGGTGTTAGCGATGGCTTATTCCCCATGGAAAAGGCCCCTAAGGTCTAAATATAAAGATTCAGAGAGTAAAAGGAATTACATTCAAGGAACTGCAGCCAGTTTGGTTGGATACGACAGATCAAAGAGCAGCTTGCAGGACAGAAGGAAGTCAGAAGACACAGCCCTTGGTGCAGGCCCTGCCTGCTCCGTTTCTGTGGAATGAGTAGGAGTTTGCGCTGGTTCATCTCTGCTTTGAGGCTGCTCTGTAACCACTCACCACAGACAGGCCCTTGGGAGAAACTGAGCGAGTCCTTCCAAGCAGCCGGGGCTGATGAGACACTTGCAGATTTCTTGGGAATTTGGATTACAGCCCCCAACAGAAGGCCCCAGCTGTTCTTCAACTGAGCAATCTCCTTCAAGGGCTTTTCCAAGCTGAGGAATGCGTAATGCTGTCTTTGTGTGAGCTAATGGAACTTCCTCTTAGTACAGAGAGGGGGTAAATGGGCCACCATTGAGTGAAGAGGAAATTCAATAAACTGTGTTTTCCCAACTTTGTAAATAGCTATAGTCAGGGTGTGCCTTGTCTACCCA